CCGACCCGTCTCCCCCGCGGAGGTCGGGGGGACGGGTCCGAGGACGCGGCGGCGGAGCCGCCCCGCCCCGACGCGGAAGCTCGGGACGGGGCCCCGGCGCGGCGCGGCGCGGCCGCGAGCCGGAGGCGGGCGCGCGACGGCGGACGACACCGCGGCGTCCCGCGGGTCGCCGCCGGGGACACGCGAACCCCGGCGCCGCGGCCACGGGCGCGGCCGGGCGGGCCGCGGGGCGGGCTCCCGGCCCCGGCCGACGCGCCGCGAGGCGAGCCGGGCGGGCGGGCGCGCGCGCGTACGCGCGGGGAGGGCGAGGAGGACGGGCGGGGCCTCGGAGGAGGGGCGGCGGGGAGGAGGAGGGGCGCGGGAGCGGCGGTCGGCCGGACGCCGGGCCGCCACCGGGGGCGGGCGGCGAACCGCGGCGACCGGGACGCGCTCCCCCGACCCTCTCTCCCCGCCGGCACCCTTCCCCTTCCGGACCCGCCTTCCTCCTCCCCCACCACCACACCGCACGCAACACGCCCCCACCGCCGACGACGCGCGACGACGACGACGACGACGGGCACGGGACCTTCCACCCGGCCGGGGCCGACGAACCCCGAACCCCGAGCCGCGCGCGGCGCGAGGGAGCCCCCCGAGGGAGGAACCCGGACCGCAGGCGGCGGCCACGGGAACTCGGCCCGAGCCGGCTCTCTCTTTCCCTCTCCGTCTTCGCGGGCGGCGGCGGCGCCGCCCTCCCCGTCTCTCTCAGCCGGGCGCGCCCCCCTCTCCCCCCCGCCACCCGACGCGTGACCACGCAGGGCCCGCGGGGGGAGGGGGAAGGGGCGGGCGCGGCGGCAAGGGGAGGGCGGACGCCGCCGGGTCTGCGCTTAGGGGGACGGAGGGCCCCCGGCGGGCCCTGCGAGGGAACCCCCAGCCGCGCACCCCGAGGAGCCCGGAGGCACCCCCGGGGGCGATTGATCGGCAAGCGACGCTCAGACAGGCGTAGCCCCGGGAGGAACCCGGGGCCGCAAGTGCGTTCGAAGTGTCGATGATCAATGTGTCCTGCAATTCACATTAATTCTCGCAGCTAGCGCGGCAGGCGCGCGACGGCCGCCGGGTAAAGCCCCCACCCGACGGCCGCCGCGGCGGCGGCGGCGGCGCGGCCCCGGCCGGGGAGCGGAGTCCGCGGTGGAGGCGCGGGAGGGGCCGGGCCCCTCCCGACGGGACTCCCCCGCGGGCCCACCACCGCCCCCGACCCACGGGCGGACGGGCGATCCCCCCAAGGGGTCTTTAAACCTCCGCGCCGGAACGCGCTAGGTACCTGGACGGCGGGGGGGCGGACGAGGAGGCGGGGGAGGGGACCGGCGTCCGGCCCCCGACCCTCGAGACGCCCTAGCGGGAAGGCCGGGGAGAGCGAGCGGGGCCGTGCCCGGCGGCGCGGAGCGGCGCGGCGGAGGCGACGGGAATCCGGCCGGCCCCGAAGACGGGGAGCCGGCGCGGCGGGGCCGGACGACGGGCCCCGGCGGGGAGGAGGGCACCGAGACCCCCCAGACCCGCCGCGACGCCGCCGAGAACCGCCCCCGCGCCCGCCGACACCCACGTCGTCGGGGCCGCGGCCGGGGACCGCTCCCCGCCGCCCGCCGGCCCCACGACACGCGCACACCAACGACACGCCCTTCTTTCTCTCTCTCTCTCTCTCTCTCCCCCCCGTCTCCCTCCCGAGTTCTCCGGCTCTCGCGGCCGGCGGGGCCGGGCGGCGAACGAACGAGCGAGCGAACGAACGGGCACGCGGGCCCCGCCCGCGCACGCGCCGCGTCGCGGTGGGGGGGCGGGTGTGCGGAGGGAAGCGCGCGGCGGCGGCGGCGCCGCCGCGGGCCTCGCCCTCCGGGCTCCGTTAATGATCCTTCCGCAGGTTCACCTACGGAAACCTTGTTACGACTTTTACTTCCTCTAGATAGTCAAGTTCGACCGTCTTCTCAGCGCTCCGCCAGGGCCGTGGGCCGACCCCGGCGGGGCCGATCCGAGGGCCTCACTAAACCATCCAATCGGTAGTAGCGACGGGCGGTGTGTACAAAGGGCAGGGACTTAATCAACGCAAGCTTATGACCCGCACTTACTGGGAATTCCTCGTTCATGGGGAATAATTGCAATCCCCGATCCCCATCACGAATGGGGTTCAACGGGTTACCCGCGCCTGCCGGCGTAGGGTAGGCACACGCTGAGCCAGTCAGTGTAGCGCGCGTGCAGCCCCGGACATCTAAGGGCATCACAGACCTGTTATTGCTCAATCTCGGGTGGCTGAACGCCACTTGTCCCTCTAAGAAGTTGGGGGACGCCGACCGCTCGGGGGTCGCGTAACTAGTTAGCATGCCAGAGTCTCGTTCGTTATCGGAATTAACCAGACAAATCGCTCCACCAACTAAGAACGGCCATGCACCACCACCCACGGAATCGAGAAAGAGCTATCAATCTGTCAATCCTGTCCGTGTCCGGGCCGGGTGAGGTTTCCCGTGTTGAGTCAAATTAAGCCGCAGGCTCCACTCCTGGTGGTGCCCTTCCGTCAATTCCTTTAAGTTTCAGCTTTGCAACCATACTCCCCCCGGAACCCAAAGACTTTGGTTTCCCGGAAGCTGCCCGGCGGGTCATGGGAATAACGCCGCCGCATCGCCGGTCGGCATCGTTTATGGTCGGAACTACGACGGTATCTGATCGTCTTCGAACCTCCGACTTTCGTTCTTGATTAATGAAAACATTCTTGGCAAATGCTTTCGCTCTGGTCCGTCTTGCGCCGGTCCAAGAATTTCACCTCTAGCGGCGCAATACGAATGCCCCCGGCCGTCCCTCTTAATCATGGCCTCAGTTCCGAAAACCAACAAAATAGAACCGCGGTCCTATTCCATTATTCCTAGCTGCGGTATCCAGGCGGCTCGGGCCTGCTTTGAACACTCTAATTTTTTCAAAGTAAACGCTTCGGGCCCCGCGGGACACTCAGCTAAGAGCATCGAGGGGGCGCCGAGAGGCAAGGGGCGGGGACGGGCGGTGGCTCGCCTCGCGGCGGACCGCCCGCCCGCTCCCAAGATCCAACTACGAGCTTTTTAACTGCAGCAACTTTAATATACGCTATTGGAGCTGGAATTACCGCGGCTGCTGGCACCAGACTTGCCCTCCAATGGATCCTCGTTAAAGGATTTAAAGTGGACTCATTCCAATTACAGGGCCTCGAAAGAGTCC